GACCAGCCCAGCAAACATGGTGAAACCCTGTCTCTACTAAAAATACAATAATTACCCAGGTGTGCTGGTGCGCACCTGTAGTTCCAGGTACTCGGGAGGCTGAGGCACTCCTGAGTACCTGCACAATACATGCAAACACCCACCCCATCCTACTCCCCGGCCCCCCCGCCCTACTCCCCCCCTCCACCCTACGCCCCCCCGCCCTACTCCCTCCCCCGCCCTACTCCCCCCACCCCGTCCTACTGCCCCCACTCCAACACGTGCTCTCCCGTGCCCAAGGCAAGGCCAAGCCCCTGAGGCATGCGCACCTCAGCAGGCCCAACCCACAGCAAATAGTGGGAAGAGGAAAGGCAAGAGAGGAGGTCTCTAAGTGGATACACTGTTACTGAATCTAGGTACCCAGAAGATGGAGGTTGTAGTGAGCCCAGATAGTGCCACTGCATTCCAGAGACAGAGCGAGACTGTCTCAAAAAAAAAAAAAAAAAAAAAAAAAGAAAGAAAGAAAGAAAAGAAAAGCAATCTCGGATGCTCTAAGCATCATTGTGCATGTTTCCACCCTTGCACTTTGATGTGGATTCATTACTAAGAATTAATAGTGGACTTTCTCAAGGAGTGTGCTGCATTTTTACATAGTGCATTTGCGCAGCCCACAAGCTTTGCAAATCCAGGCCCAAGCTCCTGCTCCTGGAGACCTAGGAAGCATGGGGCTAGTGCAAAATCTCCCTTATCGCCATAAAATGGGCTTGCACAATTCAGCACAGCAGCTTCCCCCAAGTTCCACACTCACGCATGCCTGTCTACAGGACAACGCATGCAAGCACGCACCCCATCCTACTCCCCCTCCCACGCCCTACTCCCCCCTCCCCCACACCCTACTACACCACTTACCCCTCCCCCCCCACACCACCAACGCGTGCTCTCCCTCATCCGGGCAAGGCCAAGCCCCTGACGCATGCGCACCTCAGCAGGCCCAACCCACAGCAAATAGCGGGAAGCAGAAAAGCAAGAGAGGAGGTCTCTAAGTGGATACACTGTTGCTGAGTCTAGACACCAGAAGAACGTTGCAGGCGGCGACTCACAGTTCTAGCACTGCCTAGGAGAGCGTGGTGGCCCCAGCTCAGAATCTGCAGAAGTGCACAGCTCCATCCACACCACTCAGGGTATGGAGCCTCCGGACCAGTGTAGCCAGTATATGACCAGCTTGCTCAGCCCTGCAGTCGACGACGAGAAAGAACTACAGGGTCAGTACCTTGATGGGACACATGCTTTTGCGTGATCTTTCTCTTGGGGTTTCTACTTTTCCAGATATGAATGCTATGGTGCTGTCGCTTACTGAAGAGGTCAAAGAGGAGGAAGAGGATGCACAGCCTGAGCCTGAGCAAGGCACAGCAGCAGGAGAAAAGTTAAAGTCGGCAGGAGCCCAAGGCGGAGAAGAAAAAGATGGCGGCGGAGAAGAAAAAGATGGCGGCGGCGCCGGAGTTCCTGGCCACCTATGGGAAGGAGACCTCGAGGGCACCAGCGGCAGCGATGGCAACGTTGAGGACAGCGACCAGAGCGAGAAGGAACCTGGGCAGCAGTATTCGCGCCCACAGGGCGCCGTCGGGGGGCTGGAGCCTGGCAACGCGCAGCAGCCCAACGTCCACGCCTTCACCCCATTGCAGCTGCAGGAGCTGGAGCGCATTTTCCAACGCGAGCAGTTCCCCAGTGAGTTCCTGCGGTAAGCCCATTGCTCTGGTTGGCGCGCGGTTTCAAATGCTGAACACGTGTGGTTTCTTCCATAGAAGGAGGCTGGCAAGAAGCATGAATGTGACTGAACTCGCAGTGCAGGTCAGTAAACCGAAAAAGCAATCGGGCAGGGGCTAAACCTGTTTCTTTTTTCCTCTGATTGAAGATTTGGTTTGAGAATAGAAGAGCCAAATGGAGGAGACATCAGAGGGCATTAATGGCAAGAAACATGCTGCCCTTCATGGCAGTGGGCCAGCCTGTCATGGTAACCGCAGCTGAGGCCATAACGGCACCCTTGTTCATCAGCGGGATGAGAGATGATTACTTCTGGGACCACAGCCATTCCAGCAGCCTGTGTTTCCCCATGCCACCCTTTCCTCCTCCGTCCTTGCCCCTTCCACTCATGCTTCTTCCACCTATGCCACCCGCTGGCCAGGCTGAATTTGGCCCATTCCCTTTTGTTATCGTGCCTTCTTTCACATTCCCCAATGTCTAAGGGATAGCCTCTGTGCCACTTTTTGCCAGAGTGTCTTTGAGCCAGATTCATATTTTGCATAGCACCCCATCAAAAGTAGTTCATCAAATGTCTATTAAACGTTTTAAAGAAAAGTACATCATTGACCCATTTTTAGGGCACTTGTAAAAATGTTTCTATAAATATGTGAAGGGTATGTACATTTGTTTTGTGTGTCACATGGGGTCAGTAAGTTCTCAATAAAAATTGTTAAGAAATGCCATTCAAACCGAATGTCACGGACTCTCGTCTCATGCAGTAATCTTGAGTCACCATCTGGGGGCTGTGCATGTCACAGAATTTTCCCATGTGCCCATGGCAGGCTTACACCGACCCAGACATTCTCTTCCACCCCCACCCCCAACACCCCATACTCATCTCCTCTCTGCCCCCATTGATACCAGGTACATGTGCAGGATGGGGTGGTGTGAGTCCCTAATGAGAGAATAGTGTGTTTCAAGTTACTGCCAGGGTGGAAAACAGCAAAACCAAAATGGTATCGGGAAGGAAGCCATGCCCACTCTTAAAAATTCATTAAGTTTTTTCTTGCTATGGAAGACTTCTTTAAAGTAATTTTCTTGTAAAAGTGTAAGTGTAAATAATGCCATGAAATTATACACTTATTTAATGGCTAAAATGGCAAATTTTTATATGGTTTACCACAACAAAAGAAAAGAAAAAATATACCAAAAAGTTTTTAAAAAGTGATCATGAACATTGTGGTCATCCTGTGAAGTGATTGCAATGCCTGCAGATAAGGAGTGATGGTTACAACAGTATTTTCTCTGAAAATTATTTGATGGCCAGTTTCATAATGATTATGTTTTCAGCCTGAAGGAAAATTCCATTTTCTTGGGTGAGCATGAACTTTCTGTCAGGCTGTCTGCTGCTTTTCATTCCCCACTTCTCTCTTCACAATTGTGGGTGTCAAGCTTCAGCCACGCAATTGCATTTGGTGTGAGGGTTTTGCAAGGAGAAGGAGGTTTATTCATACCCCTGAAGCCACAAGCCTTGGTGGGAATAAGGAAAGTCCATGAATTCACTATGCATTAATGCATGCCTCTTGGCCAAGTGGATTCTTTTTTCTTCTCCGATTGAGATTTTCCTTTTTTTTTTTTTTTTTTTTTTTTGCTCTTGTTCTCATTGTATTGTGCTTTGTATAATTATTTACAGTAAGTCGCGCATGTCAGTGTACATTCCGTCTGGAAATTGTTTCCATTTGGTACATTTTGTGCCAGTCGGTCTATTCCTGCTCATTATTTTGTTTTTTCTACATTCAGACTGAAACATTTGGTAGCCTAGAGATACTCAGAAATAGGCAAAGAAAGGTAAAAGGGGAGGAGGGGAGATTGAAATCATACTTCCATTATCCCTCCCCGTGGTTATCAGATTCATAAAATTTTTACACCATCAAAAGACATTTTTAGCCATATATGTTTCCTTTATGTAGAAAATGAGATCTCCTATACTCAGTTGGCATTTGTTTTCATGTATCTGATAAGTACCTGTTAGAATTATAGGTCAAGATGTTGTCTAGCTCTGGTAACCTAGATCCTGAACTTCAAAGCAGAGTTCTTGGACCTTAAGAAATTCAAATTCGTAGAATTATAGTTAGGATGTCATTTACTGACCTTGAACAACACATTGTTTAGGTAGCATACAATGGGACTAGTTCAAGGGGCTGGGTGGAGAACAAGTTACAATTTTTTCTGATGGAGAACATTACTGGAGACAGTACCCTTTAAAACTTTCATTCCCTTTTTATTAGCAGCTAACGTCTTGTATGCCTTTACTATGTGACAAGCAATAAAATAATGTCCTTGGATGATTTTGTTTGATGCTCAAATGAATCCTAAT